CAATTTTCAAAAATTTATACTCGTTTAAATGTTTCAATACTGTATACATGTGAATTTTATCACGTGTGATCTATATATATCTCTATATTCCAAATTGTTAGGAATGACATGCTCTTTGGAATACTCCATTCTTTCCCTCACTGTTTTGAAATGCTGTATTTACTACACATTAAAGAATACTCTCAATCATGGTGTCTTATTTCCATGGAGCAGGTGCCAAACTACTTTGAATAGAGCAATATTATATATATAGATAGATATAGATATTTCTCAGGCATTTTTTCAAGCTTTTTAAAACGTATAATGGCTGTTCATTTAGTTTTTTACTTACTCTGGATAAAGTTGACAATGCTTTTGTAAAGTACACAATACACTAAAGATCAAAGAGAAAAAATACATAAAAAAATTTGTTGATATTCTTTTAGGAATTTTGTCTTCCTAAGAAAGGTACAGATAGACTAAATGTATTTCCATTTAGTCAAGCAATTTTAATGTCACAGGGGAAATCATGTGACATTTATTTTCTTCTTTCGGATTATGTCTATTTTCTGACTTTTCAATTTCCGTTTATTGCGTTAACGATTTTGATGAAGTAGCTTTCCTGTGGCACCTCCCCCATCCCCCCCATCCCTGCTCTCAAAGAATCGCTGATAGTGTCAAAGTCTTTTAAACTGTATCAATAAGATCTACTTCCTAACATTTAAAGTGAAACTGACACACAGCTGTCCTTTCCTTGAGGCGTCTGTGTCTAACCTGCACACTTGCTGCACACAGACCTCCCCTGCAGTGCATCCCTTTGGGTCGCCCCGGGAGAGCCAGGGCTGCGGGCAGTTCCCACACCAACTCAGACCGCATCTGTCCACTGCCTAGCGGGGCACCTCTCTGCCAATCCCGAAGGGCTGCTCTCGCGTCCTCACGGGAAAGGTAGTTTCCAGGTTGGGCGCCAACAGCGCCAGGCTTTGAGCGTGGGCTCTGCGCATGCCTCATCCACTGGCTACCTCTGCGTTTCTGCGTTTCCGCCTTTCCTTTTGTTTGTCTCACGTTTTGCGTGGGAGGCGGTCCCGGGATTTCAGGGGTCTACCGGCTCTCTTATGGCGAATGCAACCCGAAGAGAGAGTGAGGTAAGCCTCCGCGGGTTGGGCAGGGACGGAGATTCATGACCCCATTCCTCTTTTTCCAACTCAGCTGTATCTTCAGAGTTGTCTCCGTCTTTCCAAGAACAGAACAAAATGAACAAGGTAAGTTGTTTATTAATTCCCTACTTTATTTTTTTTTCATGCCACCTAATTCTGAACATTTCAGGTAGATCAGAAGTTCCAGGGGTCAGTATCATTTAAAGATGTGACTGTGGGCTTCACCCAGGAGGAGTGGCAGCACCTGGACCCTAGTCAGAGGGCTCTGTATAGAGATGTGATGCTGGAGAACTACAGCAACCTTGTCTCAGTGGGTAAGGTCTGTTCACTGTATCATTCTAAATAGGGTCCAAATCCTAAATTATTTCCTGTTAACAGGGTATTGTGCTCACAAACCAGAGGTGATCTTCAGGCTGGAACAAGGAGAAGAACCATGGAGACTGGAGGAAGAATTCCCAAGCCAGAGCTTTCCAGGTGGGTTAATATGTACTGCACAGATTCACATCCCATATTACATTTAGTTGTTATGTCTCTTTAGGCTCCTCTTGGCTATGGTGGTTTCCCAGACTTTCCTTGTTTTGGATGACCTTGACAGTTTGGAGGAATCCTGGTGAGGTATATATAAATTCCACTTATTGGAATGTATCGATTTATGAATTTTGTTGCTGTTGTTTTTTAGAGCACTTTCTTTCTGTCACTGCAAGATGGTCCAGGCTTATCTTATATATTTCCTTTCTGAAATCAGTCACCATTTCTTCAGGTAACCCTGTTTCCTTTTATTTGAGAATGGTATATATGGTAAGATTAATTTTGTTTGTTTGTAGAAGTCTGGACAGCTGATCACCTGAAAGAGAGGAGCCAAGAAAATCAATCTAAACATTTGTGGGAAGTTGTATTCATCAATAATGAAATGCTGACTAAGGAACAAGGTAATGTAATAGGAATACCATTTAACATGGACGTAAGTTCTTTTCCTTCCAGAAAAATGTTCTGTCAGTATGACTCACGTGGAATGAGTTTCAACACTGTTTCAGAATTGGTTATCAGTAAGATAAACTATTTAGGAAAAAAGTCTGACGAATTTAATGCATGTGGGAAATTGTTACTCAATATTAAGCATGATGAAACTCATACTCGAGAGAAAAATGAAGTTTTGAAAAATAGGAACACTCTGAGTCATCGTGAGAACACTTTGCAGCATGAGAAGATTCAAACTTTAGACCACAATTTTGAATACAGTATATGTCAGGAAACCCTCCTTGAAAAGGCAGTATTCAATACACGGAAGAGAGAGAATGCAGAAGAGAATAACTGTGACTATAATGAATTTGGGAGAACTTTCTGTGATAGTTCATCCCTCTTGTTCCATCAGATACCTCCATCAAAGGACAGTCACTATGAATTTAGTGATTGTGAGAAGTTCTTATGTGTGAAGTCCACCCTTTCTAAACATGATGGGGTACCTGTGAAACACTATGATTGTGGTGAAAGTGGGAATAATTTCAGGAGGAAATTGTGTCTGTCACAGCTTCAGAAAGGTGATAAAGGAGAGAAACACTTTGAATGTAATGAATGTGGGAAAGCTTTCTGGGAGAAGTCACATCTCACTCGACATCAGAGGGTGCACACAGGAGAGAAACACTTTCAATGTAATCAATGTGGAAAAACTTTCTGGGAGAAGTCAAACCTCACTAAACATCAGAGATCACACACAGGGGAGAAACCTTTTGAATGCAATGAATGTGGGAAAGCCTTTAGCCATAAGTCAGCCCTCACATTACACCAGAGAACACATACAGGGGAGAAACCCTATCAGTGTAATGCATGTGGGAAAACTTTTTACCAGAAATCTGACCTCACTAAACATCAGAGAACACACACAGGGCAGAAACCCTATGAATGTTATGAATGTGGAAAATCCTTCTGTATGAATTCACACCTTACAGTACACCAGAGAACTCACACAGGTGAGAAACCTTTTGAATGTCTTGAGTGTGGGAAATCCTTTTGTCAAAAGTCACATCTTACACAGCATCAGAGAACTCACATAGGAGATAAACCTTATGAATGTAATGCATGTGGGAAAACTTTCTACCACAAGTCAGTACTCACCAGGCATCAGATAATTCATACAGGGTTGAAACCTTATGAATGTTATGAATGTGGGAAAACCTTCTGCTTGAAGTCAGACCTCACAATACATCAGAGAACGCACACAGGGGAGAAACCCTTTGCATGTCCTGAATGTGGGAAATTCTTTAGCCATAAGTCAACCCTCTCTCAACATTATAGAACACACACGGGGGAGAAACCCTATGAATGTCATGAATGTGGAAAAATCTTTTACAATAAATCATACCTAACAAAACATAATAGAACACATACAGGGGAGAAACCCTATGAATGTAATGAATGTGGAAAAACCTTCTGCCAGAAGTCACAACTCACTCAGCATCAGAGAATTCACATAGGGGAGAAACCCTATGAATGTAATGAGTGTGGAAAAGCTTTCTGCCATAAGTCAGCTCTAATTGTACATCAGAGAACCCATACACAAGAAAAGCCTTATAAATGTAACGAATGTGGAAAATCTTTCTGTGTGAAGTCAGGACTTATTTTACATGAGAGAAAGCACACGGGGGAGAAACCCTATGAATGCAATGAATGTGGGAAATCCTTCAGTCACAAATCATCACTCACAGTACATCACAGGGCTCACACAGGAGAGAAATCTTGTCAGTGTAATGAATGTGGAAAAATCTTTTACCGTAAATCAGACCTTGCTAAACATCAGAGATCACATACAGGGGAAAAGCCCTATGAATGTAACACATGCAGGAAAACCTTCTCTCAAAAGTCAAATCTCATTGTACATCAGAGAACACACATAGGAGAAAAACCTTATGAATGAATTGGATATTAGAAATTTCCAGCCACAAGTCAGCCTCCATAATGCCTCAGAGTCTTCACACTGTGGAGAAGGGCCTGTTGACATCCTGAATGTTCAATAACTATCCACAAACTCGCCTTATGTTACTCCAAAGTAACAGTAGGGGATAAACCCATAGACTACAACAACTATAGGATGGCTTTTGTTAGGAAGTGATATTCTGTTGAATATCAGATGGTTAATACTGGCATAAAACCTCACAGATTTTTTTGAATTTGTGAAAGTTTTTGGCAAAACTACAAATAGGATTATGTTAGCATTTACACTGAGGAGAAAATTGTCAATTTAAGAAATCTAAAGTGAAAATTTTGCTTAGAAATAAAATATGACAAGTTCTGTTTTGAGTTTGATGCCATAATAGTTTTTAAGGTATCTAACAATAATTTATAGATGTACATTGTGGAATGTAAAGCTTTAAGAATTTTTTAAGAAGTAATAATTAAAATAACCTCACAAGAAGTTGTAATGAGTACAGAGAATTCCCGTGTACCCTTCACCAAGCTTCCTCTAAGGATAATATATAATCATAGTATATGGTCAAGTCCAAGAAATCGATGTTACCTTGCTAGTAGATGCAGACTTACTCAGATTTTGCTATGGTTTGCGTGCACTCTGTGTGTGTACGTGTATGTGTGTGTGTGTGGTTATAACAAACTGGTACTTTTACATTTGAGTAACCATCAACACAATTAGTTTACAGAATGGAAAAGGAGTCTGAGATCTGTACTGTTTCAGGATTACAAAGGAATCAGGATTTAGCCTCAAGTAGTTCCCTTGTTGTATTAATAACCACACCCTTTCTGCATCCCTGTCCCTGGCATCCACTTGACTATGAAGCTTTTTGTAAAGCATAGATAAATTGAATAATCAGGGCAACAGCATTAAGCACATCTGTGAATTATCCCTGAAGTTCATAGGACTTACATATGTACAAGTGGTATGTGATATAAATCGTGTGTTTCATATGCATAATGGTATTTAACGTAATTGTGAATAGGAAGTAGGTATCCTAATTTAGTAGTGGTTACTTCATCAGGCCCATCCCAGGTGTTTGTCGTGTCCTGAAACAATTTAAATAGAGACCCACAGAGCTAATGTTTATCCATTTAAAAGTTATAAATCAAAATAACAGATTATCTGAAAAAAAATCTATCCTGTACGTGTGAAGATCTAGGCCTGCCTCCATGTTACTCCCTTTCTCTTACTACCTGTGGCTCATCCCATGCCATGAACTGCCTGGGGTACATATGTGAACACTCCAGCCTTCAGCGTAAGTGATAGTCCAAATTTTCTTTAAGCAGCTGCTCTCCAAGACAGGGCCCTGGAAAGAGGCCCACACATACAGCCCAGTTGCTGCCCAGGGCTGTTGGACTGTCATTTCATTGCTCATTGTACCCAGACAGGGATCTGGGCCTTCAGAGACTTTTGAGAATATGAAGAGGAGGGTTGAGGCTGGAGAAGAGCCAGAATCAAGCTGGCATGGGGCTTTTATTGACAGTGTGAAGATTGTACACTACATTACATGATCAGATCATACAAATAATCTAAGATTTTACAGTCTGGTGACCCTAGATTACACAAGTAATCTAAGCTTCCACTTTGGAAAACTAGAAAAAGAAGAGCAAATTAAATCCAAAGTAACCTGGAAAAAAATTAGAGTAAAAATCAGTGAAATTGAAAAGAGAAAATCAATAAAACCCAAAACTGTTCTTTGAAAAGGTGGGTAAAATTGATAAACCTCTAGCTAGATTAAGAAAAAACAGAAGACAAATACTGCTAATACCAAAAGTGAAAGAGGCCATCATAGCTGATCCTATGGTCACCAAAAGGATTAGAAAGAAATATGGACAACTCTGTCCATAAATTTGATAACTTAGCTAAAATGGATCAATTCCTTGCAAGATGCATTCTCTCAAAGCTCATAAAAGGTAGATCTCAGTAGGCATATATATCTATTAAATAAATTGAAGCAGTAATTAATAACCTTCCAAGACCAGGCGCGGTGGCTAAAAATACAAAAAGTTAGCCGGGCGTGGTGGCATGCGTGTATAGTCCAAGCTACTCAGGAGGCTGAGGCAGAAGAATCACTTGAACCTGGGAGGTGGAGGTTGCAGTGAGCCAAGATTGTGCCACTGTACTCCAGCCTGGGTGACAGAGTGAGACTCCATCTCAATAAAATTAATAATAATAAAACCTTCCAAAAAAAGTGCCGGGACCAAATGGATTCACTGATGTGCATTTTTCGAGATACTTAAGGTAGAAATGATACCAAGTCTGTACTGTCTCTTTCAGAAAATAAAAGCAGGGATAACACTTCCCAAATCATTTTGTGAGGCCAGGATTACCCTAATACCAAAGCCAGGCAAAAACATTACAAGAAAGGAAAACTACAGATCAATATTTCCAGTGAACACAGATGCAGAAATCCTTAAAATGTTAGCAAATCAGGAATGCAAGCCTTGTTCAACATTTGATATTCAGTGCAATCCATTGCATGCATTAGCAGTTCAAAGATTAAATATGATCATATCAATAGGTACAGAAAAAGCATTTGACAAAATCCAATATCCATTCATGATAAAACCTCTCAACACAGAAGGAATACAGGAGAACTTACTCAATTTGATAAAGAACTACTACAAAAAACCCTACATCTAGCATCATCCTTGATGTTTCCAACTAAATGCTTTCCTACTAAGATCAGGAACATGGCAAGGAACACCACTGCTTTTCAGCATTGTACTGGAAGTGCTATCTAATGCAGTGATACCAAAAAAAAAGGAAATAAAATGCACATAAATTTGGAAGGAGGAAATACAACTGTCTTTGTTCTCAAATAACATGATTGTCTTTGTAGAAAATTCTAAATAACAAAAACCTGCTGACATTAATAAGCAATTATAGCAGGGTTGTAGAATGTAGTCCTCAGGTATATGATAAAAAAGAATTAGACATCAAGTCATTAAAAGACATATAGGAACCCTAAATGCTTATTGTTAAGTGAAAACCAATCTGAAAAGGCTTTCTATGTTGTATGATTGCAATTATATGACATTCTGGGAGAGGCAAAACTATCGAGCGAGTCAAAGGACCAGTGGTTGCTGAGAGTTGAGGGGAAAGGAGGGATGGCAGGTAGGTGATTTTTAGGACAGTGAAAGTACTCTGTAGGGTACTGTAATTTGTCAAAATGCAGAGAATGGAAAACAGTGAACGGAAAACACAGAGTAAACCCTAGTGTCAACTCTGGACTTCAGTTAATAACAGTGTACCACTATTGGCTCATCAATTGTAACAAATGAACCATAATGATGCAAGATGTTAATAATTGGGGAGCCTGTGGAGGATGGGAGGGTTAAAGGTTTATATGAGAATTCTCTGTACTTTTTGCTCAATTTTTCTGTAACCCTAAAGCTGCTCTAAAAAATGAAGTGTATTAAGTAAATAAATAAGTAAATAACCAACCAACCCTGAGGAACATCTTGTTTCTGTACTAAGGT